CTCCGTTACAGAATTTTCTGGGATTTAAATACCCTCTAGAGGCTCCCATTGGTTAATTGGTGTACACCCTATGTAAATGAAGAAGATGAAGTGAAGTTGCTCAGTCACTTACTCAGTGAACGCCATATGTAAATGAAGAAAATATTTCCTGTCATAGCTGAAATGTGTCCATTTTATTTAGTTCTAAGAAGTCAGCGTGAATCAGCTTTATGTTCCCTGCCTGCAGACCCTATTCTCCTGCCTCACCTCAATCTCTTCACCTAAGACAGGAAGAAAACTGATGATGCAGGAGACGAAGAACAATAGCAAGGCGAAGAAATGAATCTCCAAGGCCGGCTTCAAGCGATTCTCCCCTCTCAGGCTCCCGAGTAGCTGGGATTACAGGCATGCACCACCACGCCTGGCTAATTTTTGTATTTTTAGTAGAGACAGGGTTTCCCCATGTTGGCCAGGATGGTCTTGAACTCCTGACCTCAGGTGATCTGGCCACCTCCGCCTCCCAAAGTGCTGGAATTACAGGCATGAGCCACCACACCCAGCTCCCAGTTCTGTTCTTTTAGAGGCAAATAGTCTGTTGAGTAAATGCATAACACTACTTAGACTTTCTAGCTGAAGATGTAGTTAATCTTAAGAAAACCTGACTCACACTGTAACAGGATGTTCTGCAATGACCTTAGAAGAGGAAGTGACTTTTTTCCCACTTTGGTGTCTCTTCCCTCGTACCCTCCCCACCCCGCCAATATTATCCAGCACAGAGAAGCAAACACCAGAAGCTTCTCTCCAACTTTCAGTTTTTCTCTAAACTTCCAGTCCTTCTCATACTGTGTCCTGGTTATAATAGTTGCTGGGACCTTATTCTATTCTGAATCCCCAGCCCCTAAAGAAGGCTTGGTACTGACGTGTACAGCGTAGTTACCCAGTGACTTTGGGGAAGGCAGGAAGAGTGTGGAAAGGACAGGAGGAAGGAAGGGAGGGGCCGTGGCTCCGAGCTGCCTAGAAAGCGGCTCCAGGGAGCCAGGGCACCGTGAGCCTGGTGGTTGGCAGCTGGAGCCACGTCGGAGGGGGAAGTGTCGCAGCATTCTCTGCAGGCATCACAGACCTGAGGCAGTGGCCTCCGGAGGGCACTGGACAGAAACAGCCATCCAAGTGGCTGAGTGGAGGGACCCTGCTCAAGTGCAGCTGCAGTGGCCGGGGTTTCCCTCAGGTAGGGATCGGGGCGCCTTGTCGCCGCCAGCCACGTGTGGCGTCCGGTACAGTCAGCAGAGTGCAGGGTGCGGGCACCAGGAAAGGGGGCGCAGGGGAACTCCCGCGGGCCTCGCGTTTGCAAACTTCTCGCCTGGGCAGGAGGCGGTCGTGGGAAAGAAGGTGGAAGAGCGAGCTTTTTGGAACTGTGCACGGGACAGATTGGACGCACACCCCTCGGGAGGCGCGAAGGTGAGCATGGGGTCTTCCCAGGAGGCGGCGGGGGATTTCACCAAATTCCATTCATTTCTTCCAGGCATGGAAAATTTGAAGCATATTATCACCCTTGGCCAGGTCATCCACAAACGGTGTGAAGAGATGAAATACTGCAAGAAACAGTGCCGGCGCCTGGGCCACCGCGTCCTCGGCCTGATCAAGCCTCTGGAGATGCTCCAGGACCAAGGAAAGAGGAGCGTGCCCTCTGAGAAGTTAACCACAGCCATGAACCGCTTCAAGGCTGCCCTGGAGGAGGCTAATGGGGAGATAGAAAAGTTCAGCAATAGATCCAATATCTGCAGGTTTCTAACAGCAAGCCAGGACAAAATACTCTTCAAGGACGTGAACAGGAAGCTGAGTGATGTCTGGAAGGAGCTCTCGCTGTTACTTCAGGTTGAGCAACGCATGCCTGTTTCACCCATAAGCCAAGGAGCGTCCTGGGCACAGGAAGATCAGCAGGATGCAGACGAAGACAGGCGAGCTTTCCAGATGCTAAGAAGAGGCAAGCTGGGTCTTTGGTGGGGAGTGGGAGTGTTTTGAGCATATACTGCCCTTTTTTCCTGCAGATAATGAAAAAATAGAAGCTTCACTGAGACGATTAGAAATCAACATGAAAGAAATCAAGGAAACTTTGAGGCAGTGTAAGTTATCATGTGCCCTGCTGTTTCTGATGTTTGTCTTCTTTCCTCTCGGGGGTGAGGTCAGATTTACCACCAAAATGCATGCAGGAGATCCCGCAAGAGCAAATCAAGGAGATCAAGAAGGAGCAGCTTTCAGGATCCCCGTGGATTCTGCTAAGGGAAAATGAAGTCAGCACACTTTATAAAGGAGAATACCACAGAGCTCCAGTGGCCATAAAAGTATTCAAAAAACTCCAGGCTGGCAGCATTGCGTAAGTTGTTTTGTGTGGTTCTCTCGTGTGTAGAAATCCTGATTTCTCTCTTTAATCCTTATAGAATAGTGAGGCAGACTTTCAATAAGGAGATCAAAACCATGAAGAAATTCGAATCTCCCAACATCCTGCGTATATTTGGGATTTGCATTGATGAAACAGGTAAGGAATGCTTCTAGGATTGGTCAAGCTTTGGTCCTCATAGTGTCTGGCTCCTTTCCACCAGTGACTCCGCCTCAATTCTCCATTGTCATGGAGTACTGTGAACTCGGGACCCTGAGGGAGCTGTTGGATAGGGAAAAAGACCTCACACTTGGCAAGCGCATGGTCCTAGTCCTGGGGGCAGCCCGAGGCCTATACCGGTAAGACGGGGTGAAAAGGCGCCACTAAGGGTGTACTTATGCTCCCCGCCTTTGGCTGTGTCAGGCTACACCATTCAGAAGCACCTGAACTCCACGGAAAAATCAGAAGCTCAAACTTCCTGGTAACTCAAGGCTACCAAGTGAAGGTGAGTGTGCCTTGCGGGGGCGCTTTGGGTCACTTGTTTCTTTCTAAGTTGCCTCTCTATCTAGCTTGCAGGATTTGAGTTGAGGAAAACACAGACTTCCATGAGTTTGGGAACTACGAGAGAAAAGACAGACAGAGTCAAATCTACAGCATATCTCTCACCTCAGGAACTGGAAGATGTATTTTATCAATATGATGTAAAGTCTGAAATATACAGGTACACTCACGTTCTGGTACAGATTCTAACTCTATGGTTGTTCAGTTTCTTGGTTTTCTTTTAGCTTTGGAATCGTCCTCTGGGAAATCGCCACTGGAGATATCCCGTTTCAAGGTGAAGAATGTGAAGACTGGCTCAGCCAGTGGATTTTTTGAGGCTCTCATGCTATCATTTCCAGGCTGTAATTCTGAGAAGATCCGCAAGCTGGTGGCTGTGAAGCGGCAGCAGGAGCCACTGGGTGAAGACTGCCCTTCAGAGCTGCGGGAGATCATTGATGAGTGCCGGGCCCATGATCCCTCTGTGCGGCCCTCTGTGGATGGTAGGGTTCTTTCTGGTGTAAAGAGCGTGAGCCCTGGTCTAATTTTCTGTTCATTCATCCACAGAAATCTTAAAGAAACTCTCCACCTTTTCTAAGTAGTGTATCAAAATCTAAACCAAGGAGTCTCTGGACAAGAAGCTGGGAGAGGCACAAACTGGACATCTCTCTCTCTCATATCCTTCGGCATTGGGTTATCTATGGGTGCAAGGAGTGGGCACGCTTCTCTGTTACAAATAGAAAACGATTCCAGTCATACAGGACACATCCCACTCCAAATGATATTTCCAAAAACATACCTCTGACAGTAACTTTGATAGATGGTTTGTCAAATGTATCTTTCTGGGTATCCACACCTCTTGGCAATGAAATTTGCAGCTCCTCCCTTCCATAAATGAAGTCTCTTTCCCCACCATTTGAATCTGGGCTGGCACTGTGACTTGATTTGATCAATAGAATGTGGAAGAAGTGACTGTATGCCAGTTCCAAGCCTAGGTTTCAAGAGGCCTTATAAATGTCTGTTGGAACCTTACCCAGCCATGAACATGTTGAGTGAGCATGCTGGAGAATGAGAGACCACATGAAGCAGAAACATGCTTTCCTAGCTGAAGTCATACTAGCCCAACCAACATGGCAGCTAACACATGAATGAGGCCAATCAAGACCAGAAGAACCACTCAAGCAGATCCCAGCCCAAATTGCCCATTCACACAATCAGGAGCTAAATAAATTACTGTTGTCTTAACACTAAGTTTTGTGGTGGTTTTTTACACAACAGAAGTA